CTGAACAGATGTTCATTGACTCAAAAGAACTCTCTCCCCACCTCCCACTCAAACAAATGTTTGAGTATGTTCTGGGGCCCTGGGAAATAGCCCAGTGTTTTCCTGAAGAGTGCCATTTACATAAAAGTGAATGGAACTATTGTTGGGGGTTTTCTGTTTTTCTGGAGACCACAAAGCTGAAACTGTTCATGGGTTTGAAAGTAGCCAGCTTTCACACACAGACTCCAAGTGGATTCAAACCTCAGGGGGTTAAGGAACACAGCATCCAATATGCAAATATGCCTGCAGCCAGGATTGCGGAGGTGAGAACTCCAGGCTGACAGCAGGCAATTCACACTTCAAAAAAGTGGCAGAGTGCCTGAGGTGGTTAGAAAAAACCTGAACAAAAAAACCTTCAATGTCATTAGAAGGTTCTAGAAGCTAAGGAAAAATATTCTCGGCTTTCTCCATAAATACAATTCCCTCAGAGCCTAGGAGGTTCGGGACCTAGGTACCAAAAAAAGAATTTACAAATACATGGCTATGCTGTTTGTTTCAATATTTTCATCAAATTAATCAGAGTAACTGTAAAAAGCCCTCAGAAATGTAACTTTAGGTACAGGAAGAGCTCTCCAAATTTTCCCTCTGACCTGTTCTCCATATTCTAATATCCCTTTAGCAGAAACAGTGTTTCATGCCGCGTTGTCAATTAAGCATCTATATATACTGTGCCAGCTATACTGTGCAAGACTTTTGACAACTATTGTTTCTAAAGCTCAAAACAACCTTTCAAGAGAAGCATTATTATATCTAATTTACAAGGACACTGATATTATTTCAAAAGGTTAAAATACTTGCATAAGGGCATAGCTGGCCTGTAAAGGATGGGATTTCAATCCAAGTAAGTCTAACTCCAAAGTCTATAATTTTTGTCCCTTTCATAGCTCTGTTCACCATGAAAGAGTAGGGCTTAGGACACAAATGGCCCTGAGAGAGGACAGACAAGATTTATAAAATCATTTCCAGTTTCAAAATTCCCAGTCCTTTTTTTTTTTTTTTTTTTTTTTTTTTTGACAATGTCTCTCTGTGTCATCCAGACTGGAGGGCAATGGTATGATCACAGCTCACTGCAGCCTCAAGAGCTCACTGCATCCCTTCTGGGCTCAAGGAATTTTCCTGTCTTAGCCTCCTGGGTAGCTAGGACTACAAGCAGGAGCCATCACATCTGGCTAAATTTAAAAAACACTTTTTTTGTAGAGATGGGGTCTTGCTATGCTGACCAAGCTAGTCTTGAACTCCTGGCCTTAAGTGACCTTCCCACTTTGGCCTCCCAAAGTGCTGGGATTACAGGTGCAATCTACTGTGCCTGGCCCCAAATTCCCAGTCTTTAATCTATATTCCTTTGGAGGTTAAGATGTCTAGCTGGGATCATTTCCACCAAAAAGGTTTTAGTTGGGGGGAGAGGGCCGTAGATGTTAAATCCTGGTATCCGAAGAAGACTCTGAAGGAGGGGTAAAATGTAGCCTCAGGCTCCTAATAGCACCCATCTCAAAAGGGTTTCTATGCCTCCTCTGCTCTTTTCTGGGAAGTAGGAACCTAAAACCACATGTTCCACTTAACTTAGGGCACTAGTGTCCAGAAAATTTGCCCAGACCCTCCTCCAGATGAGGAGGAAAGCCAACTGTTTGCCTGCCCACAAGCAATTCTATGTGACTGCAATTCTATGTGACTACTCCCTCACCTCCCACATCATCATCATCTTTTTTCCAATTTGCCAGTTTCTTTCTTCCCTTTTGGAGTGGACAGAAATGAGGCACCCACCCATGAGTAAAGCTCTTTCTTGTAAGAACAATAACAAATGGAAGAGAAGAAAAAAGAAAGAAATGCAAAAGAAAAGCCCCAACTACCATGAATAAATTGAGACAAAGAAAATATTCCCTCAAATGCACCTTTCCCTGGACATCTGCCACTCCATTCTTGCAGAGACGAAGCTGCTGAGTCATTTTGTTATTTTTGCTATTGGCTGAGGGAGGAAACAGGAGATTTTACCTGTAATGGCATAAATATTGGCTTCTAGGATAAGGCCAAAGTCAGACAAGGTTGGGACAAAAATCATTCTTAGTGAAGGGGATTTGTTAAGCAGCCTATTAGTGCCATCTGCTGTACAATTCTAGAAAGCTAACTCGGGGAATTTGTCTGTTGTGCGTATCCCATGCGACAGACAGTGTGAAGGATTGACAGATAGATATGAAGCTGAATACTACCAAGCACCAACTTCCTAGAGATTTACAGGCTAGTGAAAGTGGAAGACATTCCAACAGACAAGTTACAGTGTGTTTTGTGCAACGTAAGATGGAAAGGCAGCAAAGAAGCATCTTTAGGTTAACAAGGTACCCCATAAGGATTCTGATGGGTCACTAGTTTACCAGGCAGAAGGGAGGCGGATGCAAGGCACTGCCAGCAAAGGGAGGAGTGTGGGCAACACCCTCAAGCACAAAATGACATCTCATTGGTAAACAGCTTAGTTTATATTCTGTAGGCAATGAAGCCTCTGACTGGTTTTAGGCAAGGGTATAATTTGGTCAGACTGACATTTTACAAAGATATTCTAGCTGCAAGCAAGCTGGGGAACGAATTAGGACAGATTGGAGGCAGAGAGATTAACCAGTTACAAGTCTATTGCAACAGACCAGTTAACAAATGATTCCAGTTAGATCAAGGCAGAGGCTGTGAGAAAGGAAAGGAAGGGATGAATCTGAGAGATATTTCAAAGTAAAATGGACAATAGTGATATTTCATTGTCTAAGGGACAGAGAGATGTTTCATAAGCCAAGGGAAAGAGAAAGGCTTTGGTTTGAGTGCCTGGGTGGAGGAGGGGGTGCAAGTGAAGCATTTGTTTGGGACAAGTTGAATTTGAAGTGCTATAGTCTATCCATAAGATAAATGAACAGATGGGTCTAAAGTTCAGTGATCATCTCATCCTATCTCTTCATTTCCCAAGGTGGGAATTTACTTTTTTAAAATTATTTTTATTAAAACAATTTTTTTCTCCTCCCTTCTCTACCAAGACCACGGTGAAAATTTTCTATTAGAGCAAGATATTGCTCCTACCATAGGTACCTCTGCAGCTCACATTCCCTCCAATTTAGGTAAGTCAAGCTGTCCAACCTGCCCCTGCATCTTCAAGCGAATGGCTTTTCTTTCTCTCTTCAGAGTTTATAGAAACCTATTCACCAAAATGGCATCCTGGTTATATGAATGTCTTTGTGAAGCTGAACTTGCACAGTATTATTCTCATTTCACTGCCCTTGGCCTTCAGAAAATAGATGAATTAGCCAAGATTACAATGAAGGACTACTCCAAATTAGGAGTCCATGACATGAACGACCGCAAACGTCTCTTCCAACTTATCAAAATTATTAAGATTATGCAAGAAGAAGATAAAGCAGTCAGTATCCCAGAGCGTCATCTTCAGACAAGCAGCCTGCGCATCAAATCTCAGGAATTAAGATCTGGCCCTCGCAGACAGCTGAATTTTGATTCTCCTGCTGACAATAAAGACAGAAATGCCAGCAATGATGGGTTTGAAATGTGCAGTTTATCAGATTTCTCTGCAAATGAACAGAAGTCCACTTACCTAAAAGTGCTAGAACACATGCTACCAGATGATTCCCAGTACCATACAAAAACAGGAATTCTGAATGCCACAGCTGGTGATTCCTATGTGCAAACAGAAATCAGCACTTCACTCTTTTCACCAAATTACCTTTCTGCAATACTGGGGGATTGTGATATTCCCATTATTCAAAGAATCTCTCATGTTTCAGGGTATAACTATGGAATCCCTCATTCTTGTATCAGGTAATAAATTTTATCTTTCTTTCTTTTGAGGGAAAAATTAAAAGCCTGTTTATAAACATATTAGACAGAACACTTCAGAGAAACAGAATCCTTGGACTGAGATGGAGAAAATCAGAGTTTGTGTTCGAAAACGCCCCCTGGGCATGAGGGAGGTACGTCGTGGAGAAATTAATATTATTACTGTAGAAGACAAAGAAACTCTACTTGTGCATGAGAAGAAAGAAGCAGTTGACCTCACTCAATATATTCTGCAGGTATGATGTTTTCGTTTTATGTTTGGAACTAATCTCTTTCCATAAAATCAAATTTATTTTTCAGCATGTTTTTTATTTTGATGAAGTCTTTGGTGAGGCGTGCACCAATCAGGATGTATACATGAAGACTACTCACCCACTTATTCAGCATATTTTCAATGGGTACGATAATGATTATTTGCTTTTTTTGCTTTTGCATAAGTAATGCAAATTATCCTTTCCCCAGAGGCAATGCCACTTGCTTTGCTTATGGACAGACAGGTGCTGGAAAGACCTACACCATGATAGGAACTCATGAGAACCCAGGATTGTATGCTCTAGCTGCCAAAGATATCTTCAGGCAACTAGAAGTGTCCCAGCCAAGAAAGCACCTCTTTGTGTGGATCAGCTTCTATGAAATTTACTGTGGACAGCTTTATGACCTCCTAAATAGAAGAAAAAGGTACTGAATATGAGTGGGAAGCGATAAATCTGCCATCATACCAACCACTTTCTTGCATCTGCAGGCTCTTTGCAAGAGAAGATAGCAAGCACATGGTGCAGATAGTGGGACTGCAAGAGCTTCAGGTGGACAGTGTGGAGCTCCTCTTAGAGGTAATTAATTCTTCCTTCTTTATTACCCCACCTGGGGAAGTCATCCTGTGGATTTTATTTTCAGGTGATCTTAAAGGGCAGCAAGGAGCGCAGCACTGGGGCCACTGGAGTTAATGCAGACTCCTCCCGCTCCCATGCCGTCATCCAAATTCAGATCAAAGATTCAGCCAAGAGGACATTTGGCAGGTGAGCTGGAAATATCAGGGAGTTACATTGTCCAGAAGTCACTCCTGCTGTGTCTTTTCTCTAGGATCTCTTTTATTGACTTGGCTGGCAGTGAAAGAGCAGCAGATGCAAGGGACTCAGATAGACAGACAAAGATGGAAGGTGCAGAAATAAATCAGAGTCTACTGGCTGTAAGTTGTTCAAAATCTTTAATCTAAAAATCATACTTGATGTGCTTGTTCTCCCACTTTGCAGCTGAAGGAATGTATCCGAGCACTGGATCAGGAACACACCCATACTCCCTTCAGGCAAAGCAAACTAACTCAGGTAAAGTTAAATGTGAGCCTTGAGTTTGTTCTTCACTCATTGACCTGCCTTCTGTTTTGGACAGGTCCTGAAGGACTCTTTCATCGGCAATGCCAAAACCTGCATGATCGCCAACATCTCACCAAGCCACGTGGCCACTGAACACACTCTCAACACCTTGCGCTATGCTGACCGGTAAGTCAGCTCCCAGATGGCAGGTTGTGTGTATACACATTTAACATAAAATGATTATTTACAGGGTCAAAGAACTAAAGAAAGGCATTAAGTGTTGCACTTCAGTTACCAGTCGAAATCGGACATCTGGAAACTCCTCTCCAAAACGAATTCAGAGCTCCCCTGGGGCTTTGTCAGAGGACAAATGTTCTCCCAAAAAAGTCAAGCTGGGATTTCAGCAGTCACTCACAGTGGCAGCCCCTGGTTCCACGAGAGGGAAGGTCCATCCTCTGACCAGCCACCCACCCAACATTCCTTTTACTTCTGCACCTAAGGTCTCTGGTAAAAGGGGTGGCTCCAGAGGGAGTCCTTCACAAGAGTGGGTCATTCATGCTAGCCCTGTGAAAGGAACTGTGCGCTCTGGACATGTGGCCAAAAAAAAGCCAGAAGAGTCAGCACCATTGTGCTCTGAGAAAAATCGAATGGGCAACAAAACTGTCCTTGGGTGGGAAAGCAGGGCCTCAGGCCCAGGAGAAGGCCTAGTGCGTGGTAAGCTGTCCACCAAGTGCAAGAAAGTGCAGACAGTGCAGCCAGTACAGAAGCAGCTTGTGTCTCGAGTTGAGCTCTCCTTTGGCAACGCCCACCACAGGGCTGAGTACAGTCAAGACAGCCAGAGGGGCACGCCTGCTAGGCCTGCCTCTGAAGCTTGGACAAACATCCCGCCACATCAGAAGGAGAGGGAGGAACATCTGCGTTTCTATCACCAGCAGTTCCAACAGCCACCTCTCCTCCAACAGAAGTTAAAATACCAACCACTGAAAAGGTCTTTACGCCAGTACAGGCCCCCAGAGGGTCAGCTCACGAATGAGACTCCGCCTCTGTTCCACTCTTACTCTGAAAACCATGATGGAGCCCAAGTAGAGGAACTTGATGACAGTGATTTCAGTGAAGATTCTTTTTCACACATCTCTAGTCAGAGGGCCACAAAGCAAAGGAACACCCTGGAGAATAGCGAAGACTCATTCTTCCTGCACCAGACGTGGGGACAGGGTCCTGAGAAGCAGGTGGCAGAAAGACAGCAGAGTCTGTTTTCTAGCCCCAGGACAGGTGACAAGAAAGATCTAACTAAAAGCTGGGTGGACTCCAGGGACCCCATAAACCACAGAAGAGCAGCACTCGATCACAGCTGCAGCCCAAGTAAGGGGCCCGTGGACTGGAGCAGAGAGAACTCTACTTCCTCAGGGCCTTCTCCCAGAGACAGCCTGGCAGAGAAGCCATACTGTTCACAGGTAGATTTCATATATAGACAGGAAAGAGGTGGAGGCTCTTCCTTTGATCTCAGAAAGGATGCCTCCCAAAGTGAGGTTTCTGGGGAGAATGAGGGCAACTTGCCATCCCCAGAGGAAGATGGTTTCACTATCTCATTGTCCCACGTTGCAGTTCCTGGATCCCCAGACCAAAGAGACACAGTCACCACACCTCTGAGAGAAGTCAGTGCAGACGGCCCAATCCAGGTGACCAGCACTGTGAAAAACGGTCATGCTGTCCCAGGAGAGGATCCTAGGGGGCAGTTAGGCACGCATGCTGAATATGCTTCTGGACTCATGTCTCCCCTCACCATGTCCCTCCTGGAGAACCCAGACAACGAAGGGTCTCCTCCCTCGGAGCAGCTGGTCCAGGATGGGGCTACGCACAGTCTAGTGGCAGAGAGCACAGGGGGCCCAGTTGTGAGCCACACAGTGCCATCTGGTGATCAAGAGGCAGCCTTGCCAGTGTCTTCAGCAACTAGGCACCTGTGGCTGTCCTCATCTCCCCCTGATAATAAGCCTGGTGGTGATCTTCCAGCTCTGTCCCCATCACCCATCCGTCAGCACCCAGCTGACAAGCTGCCCAGCAGGGAGGCAGACCTAGGAGAGGCCTGCCAGAGCAGAGAGACTGTACTTTTCTCCCACGAACACATGGGTAGTGAGCAGTATGATGCTGATGCAGAGGAGACGGGGCTGGATGGCTCCTGGGGTTTCCCAGGAAAGCCCTTCACCACCATACATATGGGGGTACCCCATTCTGGACCTACACTCACCCCACGAACAGGAAGTAGTGATGTGGCTGACCAGCTCTGGGCCCAGGAGAGAAAACATCCTACAAGGCTTGGTTGGCAGGAGTTTGGTTTGTCCACAGACCCCATCAAGTTGCCCTGCAACAGTGAAAATGTCACATGGCTCAAACCCAGGCCGATCTCAAGGTGCTTAGCAAGGCCAAGTTCTCCCTTGGTTCCCAGCTGCTCTCCCAAGACTGCAGGGACACTCCGTCAGCCCACCCTGGAGCAAGCGCAGTAAGTTGGACACTTTCCCTAAGACTTGAGCCGAAGATCACAGTGTTCTCTCTGGTGTTCCCAGGCAGGTGGTCATCCGAGCACACCAGGAACAGCTGGATGAAATGGCTGAGCTCGGCTTCAAGGAGGAGACGCTGATGAGCCAGCTGGCTTCTAATGTAAGTAGCCCTGGCTGGACACTCACAGGCTGAAAGCTGTATTCGTCCCTTGTTTCCTTCTCAGGATTTTGAAGATTTTGTGACCCAGCTGGATGAAATCATGGTTCTGAAATCCAAGTGTATCCAGAGTCTGAGGAGCCAGCTGCAGCTCTATCTCACCTGCCACGGGCCCACCGCAGCCCCTGAGGGAACAGTGCCGTCTTAGAGCCAGACCCTGTGCCGAGATGGTGGGGGCCCTGCAGGAGTCTGTGCTGGGCTCTCAGGCTGGAGGAGCCTCTGCCAGGTCCTCCCTGCACACACCAGAACCCACACGCTGGTCCTGCCTATGCTAGCGTCACCCCAGCCCCACGTGGCTTCAGATAGGTCCCAGCTTCTCCCTCAGGGACAGGCCCCTGTCCCTCAGTTCCATGCACAGGAGTGCCTCCAAGGGTGGGCCAGGCCGAAGAACCTAATGCCTTTCCCTTGTGCCTAGAGAATATGATTAACTAACCCCTTGCCTGTGGGAATATATTTGGGTCTAATAACCCTGAAGTTTCTAAGTTTGGGGATCAGAGGATGGGGTGGTCAGTGGTAGCCTAGAGGTCAGAGGTCACAAGACAGAGAAGACAACATGCTGAGACCAGAGGCTTCACCAGCTGAATTCTGTGCCTAACTTAGAAGACTAAACACTGGCCCAAACTTAACCATTGGTGCTAGGGGGACAGGGGTGGGGTGAGCTCTGCCCCATCAGCCCTTGGAGATTGATTTGGGGATTTAGAGGCGTTTTTGAAAATGTAAATAGCATAAACCTTGACTTGATGTGTCACTGACAGCAGCAGATGTGAGACAGGCCTTATATTTACAGCTCCCTTCCCTTCCTGCAATCCAGTGTTGAGGCAGAAGAGGGTGCCTGTGTCACACATCAATTTTTCTCCTGACTTTTGCTCGGGTGAAAGGCCTCTGTACAATGCCCGATACTCTCATGCTTCCATGGCAGCTCCTGGCTCCTATCTGGGACACCTCACTACCCAGCCCCCTCATGGAATAGTCCATCTCCTAGCCTGGCCTTCATCCAGTTCACCCTGCCCAGCCACCCTGCCTCTCAGGGGTCTGTGTTGGGAACCTTGGCAGTTGAACAGAGTGCTCTGTTCAACAGTCTGAGGCCTCTGAAACAGAATTCACACACAAACCTTCAGCCAAGTTCTGCCTGCTGTGTATCTTTTTAGCAGGAAGCAGCTCAGGACAGGGAAGACAAAGTAGCCTCCAGGTGCCAATTACTTTAAAGCCACTCTGGGTCAAATGGAGATTCATGAGTCACGGCCTTGGCCCGAACGCCCATTACTATGTGAGCCTTTATTTCCTTCAGATAAAGGATAACTTTTTACGGTTTTAAAAGGAGGGCTTAATTAAAAGGCCAAGAAGAGGGTTAAATGGCTCTCTTGAGACACTAGCAGCCTGGTCCAGTCACCCTTTGTCAGCCTGACAGTGCCTCATCTGACCGCCAGGGGGCATCCTTATTGGTGCTTCCCGGCTGCAGGGCACTGCGGCCCCTCCCTCACATGATCACTAAAAACCTTCAAAGACCCAGTCTAGCCAAAAGCTCAAGTGGGACAATGGCACAGTATTAAGGTCAAGGACAAAAACTTACTTACTTTAGGAATGAACCCTATTCTATCATCATATACAACAGCACCACTGAGAGCTGGTGAAACAGTTTAAATCCCATCCTCTGCTTGTGGCAAATGATGCATAAATGCCTGCTGCTCACAGTAAAAGGGCTTCTTCCTCTTTTACTGGGTGATCCCCCTGAAGGCCCAGCCTATCCCAACTCCACAGTCAGGAAGGCCTACGTCCTTGGTCCACAGACGGAGCTGGGCCAGGTTTAAAAGACTCAGTCTAGGCTTGCCTTTGCAAACCAAAAACGAGGACAGGTCTGAAGTGGGAAGAAAGCTCCGAAATAGAAAACGGTTAGGTCCTATTCTATCCCCAGCAAATCTAAGCAAGAAATCTCTTTATACACCACATGGCCCCCCCACTCCCATAAAACAGCCTTGGTAATAAAGAAGTTATCACACCAAGACATACCTTTTAGATTTTTATTAGTAGTTCTCTCTGAAGAATCAAAATAGTTAGTTAGCAAATTATTTTAGATTCAAGACTGTATATCCTTTGTATTTAGATCTTTAATGATGTACAACATAATACAAAACAAACCAGAGAGACTGATTTCTATGACTAGGTGTTATTCATTGTGTCAT